TATAACCAGCAGCGCATATCAGCACTTCTCAACATCTTTACTGCAGGACCTTTTCTTCAAATGAAGTCTTACCTGGAAGCCTGACAGATGACGAGGAAAAAGCTGAGTTGCTCTGGGTTGGGCTGTAATAACCCCCTTGTTCCCAGCCCCCTGCTTCTGCTTGCACGGTCCTGAAGAGGGGCTCCACACCCCTGGCTCCTTGGAACCCAGTTTGTTGGGTTATAATAACCGGCCTTGTTCCCAGCCCCCTGCTTCGCCTGTACAGTCCTGAAGAGGGTCTCCACACCCCTGGCTCCTTGGAACCCAGTTTGAGAGCCTCTTGGCAATTATATCCATCTGTCTGTCTCTCTTGTGGTAGCACCTGCTGCTGCTCCCCATGGGGAAAGGTTGCTGATGGTGTTTATTTTTTTTTTAAGCATGAAAACATTTTCTTTTTTCTATCAGTAGCTTGTTTGCACTATGAAAAGGTCAACAGAGAGATCCTTGTCATCTTCCTTCTCCCTGCAGGAGGGTGTCAGGGTGTAAGTGCTCCCTCGCTGTGCAGGGGTTCATTTCATTCATTTCATTACCCTTGCCCTCCTCGAGGTACCTCCGGGAAGCTGTTCCATTTACACATCTGTCAAGTTCTCTGTGCGTCAATTTGCCTTGCTCCTGAAGAGCCACACCCAAAAGGGGCCCCACTCCAGGCAGCGGGGCTTCAGGAAGCGATGAGATGCTGACGCAGGCCCCGTGCACCACCACTGCTGCCTGTAAGGGCTGTTTTGGATACAGAAAATGTGCCCTTTCTAACCCAAAAAATGCTTGAAATGTGTAAAAGTGGCCAGACTAACAGTCCCAAAGAGGGCTGCCCTCTAAGAGGAAGCGTCCCAAATCTGTTCAGTTTTAGAGACTACGTGACTGGGGTACGTGGTGGGGCCTTACCAGACATCCACGAGGAGAATCCAGGCCTTGGTTTGGCTCCAGCTGGGCCTGCCTGGTGGCTGCCACTTATTGACTTAAGTCCCAGTGATTCAGCTCCTCATCTGGAACACCTCGGGTCACCCCCGACAACGGTGGTGGGAGGGAGAGCGGCCTCCTCCTCCCTGGTGGGGCCTGTCTGGGTGAAGCCCCTCTGTTCCCGGTAGGTGTTTCGGGGTCTCATGGCTCCAAGGATTTATTTTATTTATTTATTTTTTTGCGAATAGAGGATCGTCTGCCTTATTGAAACCATCTAATTGGAGATCCGCAGATTAGGCTACCAAGACACAGCTGCCTCCAGCAGAATTTGTGTAGTGGACACTTGTACGTGCACTTTGGAGACAGCAAGCATGAGGCCTGCAGCTGACAGCTTTGAGTGGCTGTGAACCTGACTATGGAAAAGGTATCTCAAAAAATACACTGAAAAAATGCACTCACACTCTTTCGTCTTCCCTCCTTCATCTCAGATGTGACTCCCCACCCCCAGCCGGGTGCTCCGAGCCATGGCCGACACCATCTTCGGCAGCGGGAATGATCAGTGGGTTTGCCCCAATGACCGGCAGCTTGCCCTTCGAGCCAAGTGAGTACCTCTGGGGCCCCCCAGGCCGTCCCCCTCCACGCCGTCTGTGCTGTTCCCTCTCGAGGCTGCAGACGGGCTGGTCCGTGCACACCTACCAGACGGAGAAGCAGAGGAGGAAGCAGCACCTCAGCCCGGCGGAGGTGGAGGCCATCCTGCAGGTCATCCAGAGGGCAGAGCGGCTCGACGTCCTGGAGCAGCAGAGAATCGGGTGAGGCGGGGCCGGGGCCAGCTCAGTGGGAGCAGTCCCTCTGACTCTGTGTCCTGTGCTGCAGGCGGCTGGTGGAGCGGCTGGAGACCATGAGGCGGAATGTGATGGGGAACGGCCTGTCCCAGTGTCTGCTCTGCGGGGAGGTGCTGGGCTTCCTGGGCAGCTCGTCGGTGTTCTGCAAAGACTGCAGGAAGGTAAGACCCTGCTCTGGCCCTGTCATTCTGGCTTCTGAGGAAGGTGGATTAACTGGCCCAAAAATACTGGAGGGGAGATGGGGGCCTGGGTGTTAGACTGTGCGGGCTGGATTAACTGGCCCAAAAATACTGGAGGGGAGATGGGGGCCTGGGTGTTAGACTGTGCGGGCTCCTCCTTCAGCCTCCTCACCTTCTGCGGATGGCTGCAGCCTGGGGCCCTGGGAGGTGTGTGGGCTTGGGCAGGCTGGAGAAGGGATGCTTCAGTGAATGTGAATCTCGGCGTCCCTCAAGGTTTGCAGGAGTCCAGCCAGGCTCATTGGTTCTCCTGTGGCCTCCGGCCGGTTCACACCTGCCCCCTAGGCTCAGTGGCCGTCTTCCCTGGGTCTGGTCAGTGTAGCCTCTGGCAGCAGGAAGAAGCATCGTTGAGCCACCAAGTAGCTGGGATTCCGGGTGAGTACCACCGCGCCCGGCTAATTTTTGTATTTTTAGTAGAGACGGGGTTTCGCCTTGTTGGCCAGGTTGGTGTTGAACTCCTGACCTCAGGCGATCCGCCCACCTCAGCCTCCCAAATTGCTGGGATTACAGGCGTGAGCCACCGCGCCCGACCAGATTTGCTGGTTTTTAAAAACCCTCCTCCCACCTTCTGATTTAGCCATCCCATCCAC